CTATGACAGGAGAGCTTCCAGTGAGCCTCCCTAGCGCTATAGGCTTTCTGGGCCACCATGAAAGCCCGTCCCAGGCTGCCGTAGCCTCATCCCCAGCTGAAAGAGGCTGGAAGGACACTGGGAGATGTTGCTGGTTCCTGGTGAGAACCAGCTTCAGGCCATGCTGGGCTCAGGCCCCAAGACAGAGGAGCTCACCTGTGACGGTCCCTGCCCCGGGGTCAGGGCCTGTCCTGCCTGATGACCTCCCAAGCACAGGCTGGCTTTGCCCACCCCAAGTGTCCTTCACTCTCCAGTGACCCTCATTCCACATCCACCTCCTCAAGGCAGAGGCCCCTCCCCACCCCCAGGCCTGGATCTGCACCCACCACTCTCAGGACACCTGACCAGGGCTCCAGGGGACAACAGTCCAGACCCAAAGGCCAGTCCCCAAACCTTGTCCTCCTAATGAGCTGACTGTCCAGAGGCCTTGCCAGAACATTCCATCTCCTTCTCAGAGGAGGGGAGGTCCTCCCTGTCCTCCTGCTCTTGGCAGACATCAGGATCTCAGAAGATCCCAGAGCCCGCCAGGAAGCGCTGTCCTCAAGCGTCTTTTCCCAACACAGGCACCTCCATCCTGGCTCTCCCAATCACAGCCACGCCAGCCCACCCTGTGAGGTCCCTGCAGACAGAGGCTGGGCCTCCCCCGGGCCCAGAGCTCACGCTGGGCACAGTCACGGGACCTGCCAGGTGGAAGTCACCAGGTCAGCCCCAGAGAGGCCACACCTTCCCTCCTGGTGTTCCCGGGGGACAGGCTCAGCCAGGGGCGCCGGTCCTGCCCAGGACCAGCCGAGTGTTAGGAGCAGAGTGAGGACAAGTCATGGCAAAGGAAGCAGAAATAATGAGGGTCCTCCCGGCTCCAAACACCAACACGGAAGTGGAGGGCGTTGCTGAGTCTCCTGCTGGGAAAACACAGGCCCTGGGCATATAAAAGCCCCAGCAGCCAACAGGCTCACACACACACTCACTCACACACTCACACACACACTCACTCACTCACACACCTCCCCCAGCTCACCTCCTCCCCACTCCAGCATGGCCGCCTCCACCATGTCCATCTGCTCCAGCGCCTGCACCAACTCCTGGCAGGTGGACGACTGCCCAGAGAGCTGCTGTGAGCTCCCCTGCGGCACCCCCAGCTGCTGTGCCCCAGCCCCCTGCCTGACCCTGGTCTGCACCCCAGTGAGCTGTGTGTCCAGCCCCTGCTGCCAGGCGGCCTGTGAGCCCAGCGCCTGCCAATCAGGCTGCACCAGCTCCTGCACGCCCTCGTGCTGCCAGCAGTCTAGCTGCCAGCCGGCTTGCTGCACCTCCTCCCCCTGCCAGCAGGCCTGCTGCGTGCCCGTCTGCTGCAAGCCTGTGTGCTGTGTGCCCGTCTGCTGTGGGGCTTCTTCATGCTGCCAGCAGTCTAGCTGCCAGCCAGCTTGCTGTGCCTCTTCCTCCTGCCAGCAGTCCTGCCGTGTGCCTGTCTGCTGCAAAGCTGTGTGCTGCGTGCCCACCTGCTCTGAGTCATCCTCTTCATGCTGCCAGCAGTCTAGCTGCCAGCCGGCTTGCTGCACCTCCTCCCCGTGTCAGCAGTCCTGCTGTGTGTCCGTCTGCTGCAAGCCTGTCTGCTGCAAGTCCATCTGCTGTGTACCTGTTTGCTCTGGGGCTTCCTCTCCGTGCTGCCAGCAGTCTAGCTGCCAGCCAGCTTGCTGCACCTCCTCCTGCTGCAGACCCTCCTCCTCTGTGTCCCTCCTCTGCCGCCCCGTGTGCTCCCGCCCAGCCTCCTGCAGCTTTTCCTCAGGCCAAAAGTCTAGCTGCTGATGGCCATGTCCCCCAGGGCCAGCCGGGCTCAGGCCCCACCTCCCTGCCAGTCCTTGGACCTCCCAGCCCACCCAGCCTCAGCACAGCTCAGCACAGAAGGAGCAGCCCCAGCCACAGCCGCCCAGCCCCGGGGTCTCAGATGCTCACTGGCTCCTCTCTGACCTCCCGCCGGGCGGGCGAGCCCTGGCTTCTCCTCACGGTGCTTCCTGGCTGCAGACCACAACCCTCCGCTGGTCGCTGGTCGCTGGTTGGGGATGGGCCCTCCTGACCTGGGTCTCACCCCCAGGAGCGTCACCCTCTGCCTCTGAGCACCAATAAAGCGTCTGCGGCCCCAGCTGACTCCGTGCTGACTCTCCGCACCCAGGG